TTGAACCCAGGAGGTGGAGGTTGCGGTGAGCCAAGATCGAGCCATTGTACTCCAGCCTGGGCAACAAGAGTGAAAACTCCGTTTCAAAAAAAACAAAAAAAAAATTGGCGGGGGTGCCAGGCACGGTGGCACATGCCTGTAATCCCAGCACTTTGGGAGGCCAAGGCGGGTGGATCACTTGAGATCAGGAATTTGAGACCAGCCAAGCCAACATGGTGAAACCCCGTCCCTACTAAAAATACAAAAATTAGCTGGCCGTGGGGCACATGCCTGTAATCCCAGCTACTTGGGAGGCTGAGGCAGGAGAATCGCTTGAACCCAGGAGGCGGAGGTTGCAGTGAGCCCAGATCACGCCACTGCACTCCAGCCTGGACAACAAAGGAGACTCCATCTTAAAAAAAAATTAATTAAATAAATTTTAAAAATTAGCCGGAGCATGGTGTTGTGTGCCTGTGGTTCCAGCTACTGGGAAGGCTGAGGTGGGAGGATTAACTGAACCTGGGAGTTTGAGGCTCCAGTTAGCTGTGAACTGACCTCCCTGGGTGACATATATATATTTAAGCCACTGAGCTGTGAAGGTTGTGAAGGTATGTGAGTTATGTCTTGAAAAATACACACATAGCGCCAAATCCCGGGAGTAGTGTTTAAGTGGCGGGCTTGTCAGCTGTCAAGGGCTCTGCAGCCCTTTCTCTGAATCCAAGTTCTTCTTCCTGTGGACAGGGAACCCAGGCTGCGAACTGGGAGGATGTGGCCTCGTGGGGGGCAGGGCCAGCGTGCTGTGATGGGGATGGGGCTGGGCAGGTTGGGGCTGCCTGCTACTCCCCACTCCTGACTCTGGGTGGGGACAGAAGGCAGAGGGAGGCTCCTGGCACCTGGGGCACAGGAATCTCAGGCATGTGGTCCTGAGCCTGTTTCCAAAAGCCAGACCCTCCTCCCCAGGGCGGAGAGACTGGGAGGGGCCCCAATCCAGGCTCCGGGATGGCCTGGCTGGCATCTGGGGTTCCAGTGGCCCCTCTCCCTTGGCCCTGGCAGTGGGGCTGGATACTGGCCTGCCTCCCACCAGAGTCCCCCCAGCTCCTCCCTGCTGTGGGCTGGCCTGGGAGGAAGGGGGTGGGGTGCACTTACATTTGCAGGTCTTTCCAGCCCCTGGGGCAGCCTGATTAACCAGCTTCTCCAGGGCCAAGCTGTTGGGGGTGAGGTGCAGCCCGAAGCAGCCAGACCAGCCCCTGAGCCTCCCGGGTGCTGGCAGCTGTCATGGGGCTACCCTGGGGGCAGCCTCACCTAGGGCTGCAGATGCTCCTCCTGGCATTGAACTGTCTCCGGCCCAGCCTGAGCCTGGGTGAGTGGGGGTCCTGGATGGACGCGTCCAGCCAGACCCAAGGGGCTGGGGGCCCTGCTGGAGTGATTGGACCCTGGGCGCCCGCCCCCCTCCGATTGGGAGAGGCAGCCCCAGGGACCCCCACGCCCGTCTCCGTGGCTCACCTTTTGTCCCCCGTGGCCACAGAGCTGGTGCCCTACACACCACAGATAACAGCTTGGGACCTGGAAGGGAAGGTCACAGCCACCACCTTCTCCCTGGAGCAGCCGCGCTGTGTCTTCGATGGGCTTGCCAGCGCCAGCGATACCGTCTGGCTCGTGGTGGCCTTCAGCAATGGTACGGGGACTGCTGTGGGGCCTGGGTGAGGGCTCCCACCTCCATCTGTTCTCTCCTCCTGCAGCCTCCAGGGGCTTCCAGAACCCGGAGACACTGGCTGACATTCCGGCCTCCCCACAGCTGCTGACCGATGGCCACTACATGACGCTGCCCCTGTCTCCGGACCAGCTGCCCTGTGGCGACCCCATGGCGGGCAGCGGAGGCGCCCCCGTGCTGCGGGTGGGCCATGACCACGGCTGCCACCAGCAGCCCTTCTGCAACGCGCCCCTCCCTGGCCCTGGACCCTATCGGTGGGTGGTCCCCACCGGAGTCCTGGGACTGGGCAGCCCCTCTGAGCAGCTGGTGTGTGTGCAGGGAAGACCCCCGGATCCATCGACACCTGGCCAGGGCGGCGAAGTGGCAGCATGATCGTCATTACCTCCATCCTCTCTTCTCTGGCCGGCCTCCTACTCTTGGCCTTCTTGGCAGCCTCTACCATGCGCTTGTGAGTGGGGACACCCCCTCGGGCCCCTCTCCATATGTCTCTTCCTCCTCCTCTCCCCGCCCAGCTCCAGCCTGTGGTGGCCGGAGGAGGCCCCGGAGCAGCTGCGGATCGGCTCCTTCATGGGCAAGCGCTACATGACCCACCACATCCCACCCAGCGAGGCCGCCACACTGCCGGTGGGCTGCAAGCCTGGCCTGGACCCCCTCCCCAGCCTCAGCCCCTAGCCTGGCCTCTTTGCATGGGGCTGGGGGAGATGGGGCGCCGGGAGTGAGTGCATGGTGCTTTGTCCCAGCTCCTGCACCCACAGGCCCCCTCAGGGCTCCTTGCCTTTCCCCCCCACCAGCACACCCCGTACCCTGCCTGGAATCCCAGCACCAGCCCCCCTGCCTCTCCTCTGCCTTTCTGGTTTCTCTCCCTCTCCAAGCATCTGTAAGTTGCACTCAGGAGGGTTTAGGGGAGGGCCATGGGCAGGCTGGTCTCGTGATAGTGAGTGAGTGCTCATGGGATCTGGTTGTTTAGAAGCATGCAGCACCTCCTGCTTCACTCTCTCTGTCTCTCCTGCTCCACCATGGCCAGAAACGTGCCTGCTTCCCCTTCGCCTTCTGCCGTGATTGTCAGTTTCTTGAGGGCTCCCCAGCCATGCTTCCTGTACAGCCTGCAAAACTGTGAGTCAATTAAACCTCTTTTCTTCATAAATTCCCCAGTTTCCAGTAGTTCTTTATAGCAGT